CTCCAACACCGGGGATTACAGGTGTGAGCCACCACACCCGACCAATGCATTGTTAAAATTAGACAGGTGTGGTGGTGCATGCCTGTGGTCTTAGCTACTCAGGAGGCTGAGGCAGGAGGATCACTTGAACCCAGGAGGTTGAGGCTGCAGTGAGCCATGATTGCACCATTGCACCCCAGCCTGGGCAATGGGGCAAGACTTTGTCTCAAAAAAAAAAAAAATGTATTGTTTTTCTCACTGTACAGGCTTAGAGAATTTATGTGGGCCGGGTGCGATGGCTCATACCTGTAATCCCAGTACTTTCGGAGGCTGAGGCGGCAGTATTGCATGAGCCCAGGAGTTCGAGACTAGCCTGGGCAACATAGGAAGACACTGCCATCCCCGTCTCTATGAAAATAATAATAATAATATAACAAGAATGAATTTATGTGACTTCTCCAAGGCCATAAAACCCTGAGTGGTGGTCCTCAGATTTGAACATGTGTCTAAGCTACTTACTTTTTTTTTTTTTTTTTTTTTTTTAGATGGAGTCTCGCTCTGTGTCCCAGAGCTGGAGTACAGGGGTGCCCAGACTGGAGTACAGTGGCGAGATATCGGCTCACTGCAACCTCCGCCTCCCGGGTTCAAGCGACTCTCCTGCTTCCGCTTCCTGAATAGCTGGATTATAGGCGTGCGCCACCACGCCCGGCTAATTTTTGTATTTTTAGTAGAGACGGGGGTTTCACCACGTTAGCCAGGCTGGTCTCGAACTCCTGAACTCAGGTGATCCGCCCGCCTTGGCCTCCCAAAGTACTGGGATTACAGGCGTGAGCCACCGCGCCGGGACTAAGCTGCTTAATGACTTCCAGAGCGATCCATCCAGGAAGGTGTTTTCCCTCTGCAGGTCCTAGACTCCCCCTGCCTCCTCAACAACGTCCTCCAGTGGAAAATGTCCTTGGGAAACGCTGACAGAGTCTTTTGAGCCTCGGCCGCATCCGTCACTCGCGCAGCAGGCGGAAGTAGCGGGCAGTTGGCCGGAAGTGGGGCTGTGAGGCTCGGAGTCGCCGGAGGAGCCAGTATCTGTGTCGCCGCCGCCCGCGGCGTCCCCGGTTTGGTGTTGCGGCGCCCACCTTCGGGAGGATCAGGTGAGTGGCGGCGGCCGGGGAGGAGGTCGCGGTTTCTAATACATAGTTTTATTTCTTATTTAAGGCTGCTTCTGATGCTTGGAAGATATCCTCTCAGCCACAAAGATGGTAATAAATCTTTGCCTCCCACAGTTCAGACCAAGAATTCACTGCAACAAGGTAAACAAAACAAATATATACACATAAATATATCATTGTATCTTGTGTTTTTTATTAAATCTAGATATCAGCTGATGGTTACGAAGTAGAAAATCTCATCTCTGAAGATCTCACAAAGAGAAGTCATGGTTTCAGGACAGAGTATTTCATTAAGCCACCAGTCTATGTGACAGTTTCATTTCCCTTTAATGTGGAAATCTGTAGGATCAACATAGACCTCACAGCTGGGGGAGGTCAGAACGTCACTGGCCTGGAAATGTACACATCTGCCTCATCTAGCAGAGTGTCTTGGAATACGCCCCAGTGCCGGACCCTGGGCCCAGCTGAGCCATCTGTCCCAGACAAGGAGGCGTTCACCTTGGTAGGCAAAGTCTTACTGAAAAACCAGAGCCAAGTGGTGTTTAGCCACAGGGGCTTCAAGGCCAGGCCCCCTTTTGGCGCGATGGAAGCCACACTCCCCTCCCCTGCTGTTGTGGCCCAGGAGCTCTGGAATAAAGGGGCTCTTTCCCTTAGCCACGTGGCCCACTTAAGGATCTGTATCACCCATGTGACAGGCGGCGGTATCCCTTGTATCAAGCGGTTGGAAGTGTGGGGTCAGCCGGCCAAGACCTGCTCCCAGGAAGTGATAGACAGCATCCTGCTGGTCACCTCAGAGAACCTGCCTCAGGATGTGGCTCTGCAGGCTCCAGCCTTGCCCATGGAAAGTGACTGTGACCCTGGGGACCAGCCTGAGAGCCAGCAGGCTCCCTCCAGCCTGCAGAAGCTGGCCGAGATCATTCAGGATGTGCCTGAGGAGTTCCTGGATCCCATCACCCTGGAGATCATGCCTTGTCCCATGCTGCTGCCCTCAGGCAAGGTCATCGACCAGAGCACACTGGAGAAGTGTAACCGCAGTGAAGCCACATGGGGCCGAGTGCCCAGTGACCCTTTCACGGGGGTAGCTTTTACTCCGCACTCTCAGCCCCTGCCTCACCCCTCCCTCAAGGCCCGGATTGACCATTTCCTGCTCCAGCACTCCATCCCTGGCTGCCACCTGCTTGGGAGAGCACAGACGGCATTGGCAGTGATCCCTTCTTCCATTGTTCTGCCCTCTCAGAAAAGGAAGATAGAGCAGGCTGAACATGTCCCAGACAGTAACTTTGGTGTAAATGCTTCCTGTTTTTCTGCCACAAGCCCTTTGGTCTTACCCACTACCTCAGAGCACACTGCTAAGAAAATGAAAGCCACCAATGAGCCCAGCCTGACACATATGGACTGCTCGACAGGTAATTCAGCATCCTGTGTCCGCAGCCAGGCTCTGGATGTTGTGCTGTGCGCATCTCTCGACAGGTCCACTGTCCCACGAGCAGAAGCTGTCACAAAGCTTGGAAATTGCCTTGGCATCCACCCTTGGCTCTATGCCCTCCTTCACGGCACGGCTGACCAGGGGACAGCTCCAGCACCTTGGCACAAGAGGGAGCAACACTTCCTGGAGGCCTGGCACCGGCTCGGGTAACATGGGCCCCGCCATCTCCTTGGAGCCTACCCTGGCCTGTTTTCCTTCCTGATTTACCAGAGCAGCCTGGGAGCATCCTGGGCCCCGAATGTGCCTCCTGCAAAAGAGTATTTTCTCCCTACTTCAAAAAGGAGCCGGTGTACCAGCTGCCCTGCGGCCACCTCCTGTGCCGACCCTGCCTGGGTGAGAAGCAACGCTCCCTGCCCATGACGTGCACAGCCTGCCAGCGGCCGGTTGCTAGCCAAGACGTGCTGCGGGTCCACTTCTGAGTGACTGACCTCCACTGGAGGAGACCCATTGCTGGGAGGAGCTGAGGGGGAACAGGAGCAGGGCCACAGCACCCCTGAGGTCTGGCCAGGCCCCAGGCACAGAGCTGCCTGCTCCCTCCCGGGGCTCTTCTTCATCACCTCACGGTATAGCACATTGCTTCTGCGCTGGTGGCAATAGGGCAACAAAGCCATAGGCCAGAGGGCGGGGGGATGTCCCTGCCTCCCTGCCACCCCCCCTGCCTGAGCCCAGGACCCACTGGAGCCAGCCCCACCCTAGGCAGGAAGACCCCTGCTGAGGGCCCCCCCGTGCAGTCCGCATACCCCCCTGTCCAGCAGGGCACTGTGGGTGGCTCACCCTAGATTGTGGCCCAGATCTCAGGAGTCTCTGCCTTCAGGGTCATCCAAAAGTGGACCTTGGGAGCAGTGGGGGTGTCTGTGGAGTGCATGACTCAGCCCCCCGACTCGCAGCCTTAATAAAGCGATGGTTGACGTCTGCTGTGGGTTTCCTCCTGGTGGAGTGCCTGTCTGTGTCACACACTCCTGTCGCCCACCTGCACCCACACAAGTGGAGCTCACAGGGTAGCTGTGTGCAGTCACTGCAGCTTGCCAGGCTGTCATTCCTGTCGATGACCTGAAAGGACACAAACTGGAATTTTCAGGTCTGTCCCCTGCATGGGGACTCAGAACCCAGGTTTGCAGGTGGGCATACGTGGTGGGAGGGTGGAGGGCTCCCTCTGGCCAGTGCCAGCTGTGCTCAGCTGGCTTCAGAAACTGCTCCCTGAGGGGGAGCGCAGCGTTTCCTCATGCAGTTGGTTTCAGGAAAAATACTTGTTTATAGGCTGCATCCTTTTTTCAGCCCAACATTTAGCTTTATGGAGTGCCAAAGGGAAAATATATCCATATCCCTACAACTTGGTACTCTATCAGATTCCAGCCACTAGAAGAACCTCAGTGAGAAAACACACCCGCCTTTCCCTGTTCCCTTCTAAGCACGTTTGGGAAGGAACAGCCTAAAGATGCTTTGTAAAGCTGTATTTTACCCTTGAGCTTAGCCGCGGGTCCCTGTGAACCGGCACATTCCTTTCCTTTAGGCCGTCCAGAGCTCTAGTCCACACCCAATACTTTAGAGATCTGGGTTTGGGGTTAGTTGCTTTTTTTTTTTTTTTTTTAATTGAGACAGGGTTGGTCTCTGTTGCCCAAGCTTGAGGGCAGTGGTGCAATCATAACTCATTGCAGCCTCGAACTCCTGGGCTTAAGGGATCCTTCTACCTCAGCCTCCCAGGTAGCAGGAACTATAGGCATGTGCCACCATGCCCAGCTAATTTTTTTATTTTTTGTAGAGACAAGGTCTTGCTATGTTGTCCAGACTGGTCTCAAACTCCTGGGCTCAAGCGATCCTCCCAAAGTGCTTGGATTGCAGGCATGAGCCACTTCGCCTAGCCAAGCCTGCATTTTTTTGAGTTCCTACATCATTTGTCCACAAAGATGGCTTCAGAGAGGTGGTCACATGCTTTGCTCTGCTTCCTCTTGGCACTGACCTTGATGCAGCCTTCACATGAGATTTGAGGGTCCGCATGGATGGCCTGTGCCGCCCTCGCTGGCGAGGCTCCTGTGTGCCCCTGGCTTTCTGGGTCTGTGCCTCTCCAGAATCTTGTCTTACCCTCCGGTGTGCTTGTGTTCTTAGAAAAGCCCCAGCATGGCCGGGCATGGTGGCTCATGCCTATTATCCCAGCACTTTGGGAGGCCAAGGTGGGTGGATCACTTGAGGTCAAGAGTTCGAGACCAGCCTGGCCAACATGGCAAAACCCCATCTCTACTAAAAATACAAAAATTAGCTGGGCATGGTGGTGTGTGCCTGTAATGCCAGCTACTCAGGAGGCTGAGGCATGAGAATCGCTTGAACCGGGGAGGCAGAGGTTGCAGTGAGCCGAGATCTCACCACTGTACTCCAGCCTGGGCGACGGAGTGAGACTCCCTCTCAAAAAAAGAAAAAAGCCCCAGCATGTAGCAAAAGCATTTCTTGGTGAGTGTGGGGGCTGGTGATTCCCACCTTCACCCTGTCATGGTCTCAGGGAACAGCCTGCTTCCCACCAGCAGCTTGACACCCACAGTGTGCTCTGGCTGCTGGGAGCCCATCTCTCGGAGAAACCCTGTCCACCCAACCCCGAGAGCCCTAGCGTGCAGTCAGCGTCAGCACGGCGCTCCCAGATGAGGGCCGGACTGCCTCCCCTTAAGCAGCTGTGTTGGAGGTACTGCCCAGACCGCTGCAGGTCCCTGGGGATCTGCATTTCTAACAGGCTCCTGCCCCCAAGACTGCTCTGGTGGAAAATCCAGCCTGGGAGCCCCTGGAGTGGCAGGCCCTGTCCTGGGTACAGGTGGAGCCACCCCCAGGAGTTGCGTGTGTTTTTCTTAATTGAAAGACTTCCCCCAAAAGGAAGTGGTCTTTTCACTACCCTTGCCAGAAACATGCTAGGCACCACTGGGCTCTGTTTCTGTCCCCTAGAAAATGGGAATAAAATTTCTTTTGCTGTCACCTGGCTCTGAAGGCAGTTTATTTCTCACTAG